TGCCCTGCTAGAAGATGTTTAAACTCTCAGGTAACAAAGATCTTATGGGAAGCAGCTTAAAATAAGCGGACCTTGAAACTTCCCGAAGAACTTTTCTTTGTGTCAAATGGGAAGAATAACTCTGTACTGCCTACCTCACAAGGCTGTCCTAAGGTGCAAATGAAATAATGAACACTAAAGTGTTGTGTAAACCTTCCCACGAAGGAAGATTATGGGCACTCAAGTTGCAGTTAGAGGAACCTTTGGTCCCAGAAGGTCATTCGAATCAGGCCACCGACTCACAATGACAGTCGGCTTTACTCGTCTGTAAAATGGAGACAAGAGCAAATGCCACCCCCACCATAGGTGGTAGTGAGGTCTGAGCCGAAAGACGCAGAGTACAACGTGAACGAAGATGGTTATTCGCTGCCCCGGCCGCGCCTCCTCACCTTCTGCACCTGCTCTGCGAGCGCCACGAGGTCTAAGGGGTCCCCGGCCCGGTGGGTGTGGTAGGGGCTCACCAGGGCCAGGCCGCCGGGGGTCGGGGTGAGCTCCACCAGGGCTCCTGCGACACACACCCAGGAACACAAGCCGTGAGCTCCCGCCGTCGGCCTCCCGCGGAGCCCCGAGACCGGCTGCCTCGCGGGAGCTGACTTCCCCCTGCTGACTCCCGCCCCGCATACCTCCCTGGCCTGCAGCTGGCGGCGCTCCTTGCCTTTCAAGGACCCCCTCGGTCCGCCCCGGCGCGGCGGCGTCCTCCATGACAGCGCCTTATCCTCCCCACTCCCTGGGCTGTGCGAGTAGGAAGAGCCTGCGCATAAAGGCGCGTGGGCGGAGCTTCCGTCTTTCTTGTCTACTGGGCGTCAGTTCGACTGAGCAAGGCCTGAGCTCGGAGGCGGGGCTCCGGCTGACGCGCCGGGATTCGCTGAGGGCCGGTGGGGGGATCCGGGCTGACTGAAAGGAAAAGAGGCGGTGCAAGCCTCGTGGGCATGCGCCGCCCGGCTTGGAAGGTGGGGCTTCGCCCGGGGGCGGGCCTTCGCCGGGGGTAGGACTCCGGCCTTGGTGGCGGGTGGCTGGCGGTTCCGTTAGGTCTGAGGGAGCGATGGCGGTACGCGCGTTGAAGCTGCTGACCACACTGCTGGCTGTCGTGGCCGCTGCCTCCCAAGCCGAGGTCGAGTCCGAGGCAGGATGGGGCATGGTGACGCCTGATCTGCTCTTCGCCGAGGGGACCGCAGCCTACGCGCGCGGGGACTGGCCCGGGGTGGTCCTGAGCATGGAACGGGCGCTGCGCTCCCGGGCAGCCCTCCGCGCCCTTCGCCTGCGCTGCCGCACCCAGTGTGCCGCCGACTTCCCGTGGGAGCTGGACCCCGACTGGTCCCCCAGCCCGGCCCAGGCCTCGGGCGCCGCCGCCCTGCGCGACCTGAGCTTCTTCGGGGGCCTTCTGCGTCGCGCTGCCTGCCTGCGCCGCTGCCTCGGGCCGCCGGCCGCCCACTCGCTCAGCGAAGAGATGGAGCTGGAGTTCCGCAAGCGGAGCCCCTACAACTACCTGCAGGTCGCCTACTTCAAGGTGCAGACCTGCCTGGAACCAGGCGGCCGGGGGCATTATCCACCTTCTCATGCTTCATTCTTAGATCAACAAGTTGGAGAAAGCTGTTGCTGCAGCACACACCTTCTTCGTGGGCAATCCTGAGCACATGGAAATGCAGCAGAACCTAGACTATTACCAAACCATGTCTGGAGTGAAGGAGGCCGACTTCAAGGATCTTGAGACTCAACCCCATATGGTGAAAAAAACTTTATCCCCTTCTTTCTTTCTGCCTGCATTTGAGTGCTCCTTCTTCCCAGTAGCAAGAATTTCGACTGGGAGTGCGACTCTACTCAGAGGAACAGCCACAGGAAGCTGTGCCCCACCTAGAGGCGGCGCTGCAAGAATACTTTGTGGCCTATGAGGAGTGCCGTGCCCTCTGCGAAGGGCCCTATGACTACGATGGCTACAACTACCTTGAGTACAACGCTGACCTCTTCCAGGCCATCACAGGTGCGTGCAGTTCAGAGCCAGACCTTCAGCCACATAGTTATTCCTTCTGTTTGATTCCTTTCAGATCATTACATCCAGGTCCTCAACTGTAAGCAGAACTGTGTCACGGAGCTTGCTTCCCACCCAAGTCGAGAGAAGCCCTTTGAAGACTTCCTCCCATCGCATTATAATTATCTGCAGTTTGCCTACTATAACAGTAAGGCCTACTTTCCTTCCTCTTTCTCTGCTTCCTCTCAGCCATTCTTCTTTCCACTTTGCAGTTGGGAATTATACACAGGCTGTTGAATGTGCCAAGACCTATCTTCTCTTCTTCCCCAATGACGAGGTGATGAACCAAAATTTGGCCTATTATGCAGCTATGCTTGGAGAAGAACACACCAGATCCATCGGCCCCCGTGAGGTGAGAGACTTCCTTCTGTTATGACAGCTGCCTCTGGGGGATTTGTTTGCTTTTTTACCCTCAGAGTGCCAAGGAGTACCGACAGCGAAGCCTACTGGAAAAAGAACTGCTTTTCTTCGCTTATGATGTTTTTGGAATTCCCTTTGTGGATCCGGTGAGCTAGGGTACAGGAGCCGGAAGGGAGCGTTACCTTTTTCATTTCTTCCTGACCTACTTAGGATTCATGGACTCCAGAAGAAGTGATTCCCAAGAGATTGCAAGAGAAACAGAAGTGAGGACCTTGAAGAAACTGCATGGTTGGATGAATGCAGTCCTCAGAGCGGCTGTGCTCATAGGTCAGAACGGGAAACAGCCGTACGCATCTCCCAGGAGATTGGGAACCTTATGAAGGAAATCGAGACCCTTGTGGAAGAGAAGACCAAGGAGTCACTGGATGTGAGCAGACTGACCCGGGAAGGTGAGAGGACAGAAATAGGGGCATGTCTGGCTGATTTAGCTAGAGTTTTGTCATTGCTTTGCAGGTGGCCCCCTGCTGTATGAAGGCATCAGTCTCACCATGAACTCCAAACTCCTGAATGGTTCCCAGCGGGTGGTGATGGACGGCGTAATCTCTGACCACGAGTGTCAGGAGCTGCAGAGACTGACCAATGTAAGGGAAGCCCAGTGACTGCACCTTCCCCCGCTAACATCACCTTGTGTTTTGGGCCTTGTAGGTGGCAGCAACCTCAGGAGATGGCTACCGGGGTCAGACCTCCCCACATACTCCCAATGAAAAGTTCTATGGTGTCACTGTCTTCAAAGCCCTCAAGGTAAGATCAACACTGGGCATTCTAGAGTGTGGTGAGGGCAGCTGACCATCTGTCTCCTTGGCAGCTGGGGCAAGAAGGCAAAGTTCCTCTGCAGAGTGCCCACCTGTACTACAACGTGACGGAGAAGGTGCGGCGCATCATGGAGTCCTACTTCCGCCTGGATACGCCCCTCTACTTTTCCTACTCTCATCTGGTGTGCCGCACTGCCATCGAAGGTGGGCCTCATTACCCCTGCAGCACCCGCCCCTCCCTTGCTAACATGTGTGACATTGGCCCCAGAGGTCCAGGCAGAGAGGAAGGATGATAGTCATCCAGTCCACGTGGACAACTGCATCCTGAATGCCGAGACCCTCGTGTGTGTCAAAGAGCCCCCAGCCTACACCTTCCGCGACTACAGGTGAGTGCGGGGCAGGTGCAGGGTGAGGAGGTGGGCCATGATGAGATGTCTCTGCCTTTCCCAGCGCCATCCTTTACCTAAATGGGGACTTCGATGGCGGAAACTTTTATTTCACTGAACTGGATGCCAAGACCGTGACGGTGAGTGCTCCCTTGTCCTTGTCCCTGGGAGAGTGCAACCCCCCTCCCTTTCTGTCCCCCTTAGGCAGAGGTGCAGCCTCAGTGTGGAAGAGCCGTGGGATTCTCTTCAGGCACTGAAAACCCACATGGAGTGAAGGCTGTCACCAGGGGGCAGCGCTGTGCCATCGCCCTGTGGTTCACCCTGGACCCTCGACACAGCGAGCGGGTGAGAGCAGCTCGAGCGGGTGAGAGCAGCTGGTGCTGTGGTGACCCGTTCCCAGAGCGCCCTTGGTTTGCCTTTCTCTTCCCCAAATCCCATTGCCAGTGGCTGAGACACGAAAGGAGCACTTGGGACACCAGCTCCAACGCCCTGTCATTATGGTCACATTGCCTTGTCCTCCCTGGGCCTGCTGTGAACGGGATCCAGGTGGGGAAAGAGGTCAAGACAGGGAGCGATGCTGAGTTCTTGGTTCCCTCCTTGGGCCCCACTTCAGCTGTCCTTTTCCAGAGAGTAGGACCTGCTGGGAAGGAGATGAGCCTGGGGCCATTAAGGAACCTTCCTTGTCCCCTGGGAAGTAGCAGCTGAGAGATAGCGAGTGTCTGGAGCGGAGGCCTCTCTGAATGGGCAGGGGTTTGTCCTTGCAGGACAGGGTGCAGGCAGATGACCTGGTGAAGATGCTCTTCAGCCCAGAAGAGATGGACCTCTCCCAGGAGCAGCCCCTGGATGCCCAGCAGGGCCCCCCCGAACCTGCACAAGAGTCTCTCTCAGGCAGTGAATCGAAGCCCAAGGATGAGCTATGACAGCGTCCAGGTCAGACGGATGGGTGACTAGACCCATGGAGAGGAACTCTTCTGCACTCTGAGCTGGCCAGCCCCTCGGGGCTGCAGAGCAGTGAGCCTACATCTGCCACTCAGCCGAGGGGACCCTGCTCACAGCCTTCTACATGGTGCTACTGCTCTTGGAGTGGACATGACCAGACACCGCACCCCCTGGATCTGGCTGAGGGCTCAGGACACAGGCCCAGCCACCCCCAGGGGCCTCCACAGGCCGCTGCATGACAGCGATACAGTACTTAAGTGTCTGTGTAGACAACCAAAGAATAAATGATTCATGGTTTTTTTTACTTGGTTTGTTCAGACAATGGAAATTTGCCCA